CGGGCAGACCACCTGAGGTCAGGAGTTCGAGACCAGCTCGACCAACATGTAGAAATCCCGTCTCTACTAAAAATACAAAATTATCTGGACTTGGTGGCGTGCGCCTGTAATCCCAGCTACACGGGAGGTTGAGGCAGGAGAATCACTTGAACCCGGGAGGCAGAGGTTGCAGTGAGCCGAGATGGCGCCATTGCACTCCAGCCTGGGTGACAAGAGTGAAACAACGTCTGGAAAAAAAAAAAAACTTGCGGAAAAGATGAAATGACCAAGACTCGCGCAGTGCTGCCCGTCAGGCTCTCAACTAGTCGCTCTTCACATCTGATTCATGTCTTAAAGCAGCCTCGCAGGTAGGTCTGCATCATTTTCCCATCCTACATCGGAGGCGCTGAAGCCCAGGCGGGTTTCCCGAGTCGCCCGGGCCCACGCTGCAGAGTGAAAGCCACAGCGGCAAAGCCTGCACTCTGGACGCTGCGCCGGGACGTCCCCAGGTGCGGCAGGCAGCGCTCCGTAAGTGGGTCCTGGCGGGAACTCCGTCCTTCTGAACCCAGATCAGGCCCAGGGAGACCGTAGGGGCGCCGCGGCGGGCGGGGTCTGGGTCCTCGGTGGTGACTGAAGCCTCGGTTCGCTCTTCTGCAAGGTGCGAATCCAGAGCCTCCAGCTCGGGAGGGACCTGACGTGCCGGACGCGTCCAGCTCAGAACTCGAGGCGCGGTAGACACTCAGCAAAGGCCTCCGGCGTCCCTGCAGCCGTGGGGGGAAACTGGGGACGCCCGGAGGAAGACGCTGACCCGGCGAGCACCTGAGCGCCCACCTGTGGCTCATCCCGGAGACCGCCCCCTCCCCCGCGACCCGGGCGGGGCCTGGGGGGCGTGGCTCCCGTCTCGCTCAGCCAATCAGTGCCCCGGGGCCGCCTCCCGCCCCCTCCTGAGGAGACAGCGCTTGCGTACTCGGGCCAAGGTGCTCCTCGGGCCCCGCCCCCGGGGCGGTGCTGACGCTCGCGCCGACGCGCTCGACGTCGGGCACGTAGACGCCGGCGCCGCGCAGCCGGGCCCGCTCCTCCTCCGCTCCGCCAGTGTCCGGCCGCGGGCCGGCCTTAGTGACTGGGGCGGCGGGCCCCGGGGCCGCGGCGTGGGGCGGGCAGGCGGACGCCGGCCGCGGGCTGCTTTCGTCGGCTCCCAAGCTCTCCCGGAGCGAGCAGCCGCCCGCGAGCCGCCGCGGAGCCTCCTCGCCCGCTCCCGCCGGCGAGCAAGGTAAGGGAGCGGGACACTGAGGCAGGCTCGGGTAATTACTGTAGCCTGGGTCTTTCATTTCAAGATGATGTGCGAGGTGATGCCGACCATCAGCGAAGCAGAAGGCCCCCCTGGAGGAGGTGGAGGCCATGGTTCCGGCTCCCCTTCACAGCCAGATGCAGATTCACATTTTGAACAGTTGATGGTCTCCATGCTAGAAGAAAGGGACCGCCTTCTTGATACACTGAGAGAGACTCAAGAAACGCTGGCCTTAACCCAGGGGAAGTTACACGAGGTTGGTCATGAAAGAGATTCCTTGCAGAGACAGCTCAACACGGCACTTCCACAGGTATGAGTGCTTTTAACCTGAAACTATAGATTTATTTATTTAATTTTGTTTTGTGATTTTCTAGGAGTTCGCAGCACTTACTAAAGAACTCAATGTATGCAGGGAACAGCTCCTTGAAAGGGAAGAAGAAATTGCTGAACTGAAAGCAGAAAGGAATAACACCAGGGTGAGTGTGACCTTTCTGTTCACTGCCTGCCCTAACAAGTCTTTATTTTGGCCTTTTATTTCAGCTGCTGTTAGAGCATTTGGAATGCCTTGTCTCCAGGCATGAGCGGTCTCTTAGGATGACCGTGGTGAAGAGACAAGCGCAGTCTCCAGCAGGCGTGTCCAGCGAAGTGGAAGTGCTGAAAGCACTGAAGTCCTTATTTGAACACCACAAAGCTCTGGATGAAAAGGTGCCATCAGCCACATAAGTCTTGGTTTGTGCACACACACAAACTCAACCCCTTTTATTTTCAGGTGAGAGAGCGATTACGAGTAGCACTTGAAAGATGTAGTTTGTTAGAAGAGGAATTAGGTGCCACACACAAAGAGGTAAGCTTGAGACTTCATCATGAGTTGAATTGTTTTACACTCATATTCAATTTTTTGCTTTCAGCTAATGATTCTTAAAGAACAGAATAATCAGAAAAAAACTCTAACAGATGGAGTGCTGGACATAAACCATGAACAAGAAAATACACCAAGCACGAGTGGAAAGGCAAGTCTGTAGGCTTTGTCTTTATTCTGTTTGGTATTTAAGGATTTTTTTTTCCCCCTATCAGAGATCTTCTGATGGTTCTTTAAGCCACGAGGAAGACCTTGCTAAAGTAATTGAGCTCCAAGAAATCATAAGTAAGCAGTCAAGGGAACAGAGCCAAATGAAAGAACGCCTGGCTTCCCTTTCCAGTCATGTGACAGAACTGGAAGAGGATCTGGACACGGCTAGAAAAGATCTCATCAAATCTGAAGAAATGAACACAAAATTGCAACGAGATGTCCGTGAAGTGAGCAATAACAAAAACTACAGTCTTGTCATCTTTTTTGTCCCCTCTGAAATACCTAATTTAGGCCATGGCCCAAAAGGAAGATATGGAAGAGAGAATCACTACTCTTGAAAAACGCTACCTCGCTGCACAGCGTGAAGCCACATCTGTGCATGACCTCAATGATAAACTTGAAAATGAAATTGCAAATAAAGATTCTATGCATCGACAGGTAATGGATTTTATCGACCTTTGTCTGGCTTTTTGCATTTTGATGCTTTGCTCTCATTTTATAGACTGAAGATAAAAACCGCCAGTTACAGGAGCGCTTGGAATTGGCAGAGCAAAAGCTGCAACAGACACTGAGGAAGGCAGAGACGCTCCCGGAGGTGGAGGCGGAGCTGGCCCAGAGGGTGGCAGCGCTTTCCAAGGTAGTGCCATGAGCTTCATTCTGGTTCGGCTGGTTATCTTTCCTGTCCCTTGTCGGCTTTGTAGTCTGACCTTTTGTCTTCTGGGAGCTCTGCTGCTAAGGAAGCTAAACTGTTGGAACTTACTTCCAAGCTTAGGAAGGTAGAATGGGTGCACTGCTCCTTGCTTGTGCTATGACGTCAGCGTACGCTGTTTCTGCTGACAGGCTGAAGAGAGACACGGCAACATTGAAGAAAGGTTACGACAGATGGAAGCACAGTTGGAGGAGAAGAATCAAGAACTGCAGCGGGTGAGCATGCAGCCCTGAGGGTGGGGGCGCTGAGGTTTATAAGACTTTGTTTCTCCTGCTTTAGGCAAGGCAAAGAGAAAAAATGAACGAAGAACATAATAAACGTTTATCAGACACTGTTGACAAGCTGCTTTCAGAATCTAATGAGAGGCTTCAACTTCATCTTAAAGAGAGAATGGCTGCTTTGGAAGATAAGGTAAGTTAGATAACACGGACATGCTGGAGCTTGAAACACTAAAGGACTATCTGTCTTTTTTCAGAACTCTCTTTTAAGAGAAGTTGAAAGTGCAAAAAAGCAGTTAGAAGAAACACAACACGATAAGGTACTGAAATCTTCTCTAAATCCATGAAGAGCAGCAGTAATGTAAGTCTTTTGCTTTTCTGTAGGATCAGCTTGTCCTAAACATTGAAGCACTGAGGGCTGAACTAGACCACATGAGACTAAGAGGTGCTTCACTTCATCATGGGTATGGTATTAACCAGTGAGCAGCCATATTGTAATAATGATCATTCTTATTTTTCATGTTTCAGCCGACCCCACTTGGGCAGTGTCCCAGATTTCAGGTTCCCCATGGCAGACGGCCACACAGACTCCTACAGCACCAGTGCAGTGCTGCGGCGCCCACAGAAAGGCCGGCTGGCAGCCCTGCGAGATGAGCCTTCCAAGGCAAGGTCTTTGTGTGAAATACCTCTGCTTACTATCTACTGAGATTTGGTTTTCTTGTTTATAGGTACAAACTCTTAATGAGCAGGATTGGGAACGTGCCCAGCAAGCTAGTGTCTTGGCAAATGTAGCACAAGCATTCGAGAGTGATGCTGACGTGTCTGATGGTGAAGATGACAGGGACACTCTCCTCAGCTCAGTTGACCTGCTATCGCCCAGCGGGCAGGCCGACGCGCACACACTAGCCATGATGCTTCAGGAGCAGCTGGACGCCATCAACAAAGAGATCAGGTGTGTGCAACCGTGCATGACACTCACCACACCAGGAGGACTGACTGCTTTTGTTTTATTTTAGGTTGATTCAGGAAGAAAAAGAAAATACAGAGCAGCGGGCAGAGGAGATTGAAAGTCGAGTTGGCAGTGGAAGTCTAGACAATCTTGGTCGTTTTAGATCAATGAGCTCCATTCCCCCCTACCCTGCTTCCTCGCTTGCTAGCTCCTCCCCTCCGGGCAGTGGGCGCTCCACCCCACGAAGGATCCCTCACAGCCCAGCTCGGGAAGTGGACAGACTGGGCGTCATGACCCTTGTACGTATCCGCCCTTTCCCTGCTGTGGCTGCTTTCCTGTCATCCTTTTGTTTTATTATTTTAGCCATCTCCAGATTCATTTTTAATCCAGACCTCAGGTCCCCATCAGTCAGTAGTTTACTCATCCACCTCCCCTCCCAGTTCCACCCCATGCTATAGCGATTCTTCACAGCATGCTCAGGTAACCACGCAACTGTGTGTGTTCGATCATGTTTTCTCTTCATTTCTTTGCATGCATCTATCAGCCTAGTGATTTAAGGAAACATCGTAGAAAGGTAAATTGTTTAGTAATTTAACATATCTTTGTTTAACTAACTTTGCACTTCTCTCACCCCTCAGTTGCCACCTTCCAGAGAAGAGGTACGAGATGACAAGACAACCATAAAGTGTGAAACCTCCCCGCCTTCCTCCCCGAGAGCCCTTCGGTTAGACCGGCTGCACAAAGGGGCGCTGCACACCGTCAGCCACGAGGACATCAGGGACATAAGGAAGTAAGGAGCCTGCAGCAGCCCCATGCAGAGCGACATAGTAAAGATCCGTTTTCTTTCCTCGAAGCTCCACAGGCTCCCAGGATGGTCCCGTGAGCAACCCCAGCAGTAGCAACAGTAGCCAGGACTCGCTCCACAAAGCCCCAAAGAAGAAAGGCATTAAGTCCTCCATTGGCCGCTTGTTTGGCAAGAAAGAAAAGGGCCGACCTGGACAAACTGGCAAAGAAGCATTAGGACAAGGTTGGTTGGTTTTCCGCACCCTTCTCAGCACCTTTTACTTCTGGGCTGTTCTGCTTCCTCACAGCTGGTGTTTCCGAGACGGATAACTCATCTCAGGATGCCTTGGGACTTAGCAAATTGGGGGGACAGGCTGAAAAAAATCGTAAACTTCAAAAAAAGTAAGCTTTGTGTTATTTCTTCATCTCATTGATTCTTTAATTTTCAATATCTTCTCCTTTATAGGCATGAATTGCTGGAGGAAGCCCGGAGACAAGGTTTACCTTTTGCCCAATGGGACGGGCCAACGGTTGTGGTCTGGCTAGAGGTACATCCTTCATTTAACATGCAGTTGCGTGGTGTGCTGCCTTCCTTCCGCTTTCCGCCTCCAGCTCTGGGTTGGGATGCCAGCCTGGTATGTGGCTGCCTGCCGAGCAAACGTGAAAAGCGGGGCCATCATGTCGGCCCTGTCCGACACAGAGATCCAGCGTGAGATTGGCATCAGCAACCCCCTGCACAGGCTGAAGCTGAGGCTGGCCATCCAGGAGATCATGTCGCTGACCAGCCCGTCTGCCCCGCCCACATCTAGAACGGTACGTTCAGAGACAACCCCTGCATTCTTTGGTGGATGTGGTTGGTGCACTGGGGTCACCTTAGACCACAGGAAATGTCTGGTTAACACACGAAGAGATGGAAACGCTCGCAGCCACGCCGCAAACGGTTAGTCACGCCCCACAGCCTGCACTCCTCCCGTTCTTTTGCATTCCTAACCACGTAACCCCAGGAAGATGAGGAGGGAAGCTGGGCTCAGGTTGGAGTCTTTCTCTAATATATTCTTCACTATGTAACTGACCTTTTCCATTTATGAAAAGCAGACACTCGCCTATGGGGACATGAACCACGAGTGGATCGGCAACGAGTGGCTCCCCAGCCTGGGCCTCCCCCAGTACCGCAGCTACTTCATGGAGTGCCTTGTAGACGCCAGGATGCTGGACCACTTGACCAAGAAAGACCTTCGAGGGCAGCTGAAAATGGTCGACAGTTTTCACAGGTAACTTAATGGAGATAGTTCTTAATAATTGGTCTCTAAATCATCTCTCTTTTCTTCCAAATAGAAACAGTTTCCAGTGTGGAATTATGTGCCTGAGAAGGTTAAATTATGACCGGAAAGAACTGGAAAGAAAAAGAGAAGAAAGTCAGAGTGAAATAAAAGGTTAGTACATGACATTTAATTGATTCGGTTTACCACTTTTATAATTGTCTTTATTCTTTTGCAGACGTGCTTGTTTGGAGCAATGATCGAGTGATTCGCTGGATCCTGTCAATTGGCCTTAAAGAATATGCAAACAATCTTATAGAGAGTGGTGTTCACGGAGCACTTCTGGCCTTAGATGAAACCTTCGACTTCAGTGCACTGGCACTGCTGTTACAGATCCCGACGCAGAACACACAGGTGACGCCAAACCTGTCTGTGTCTGCACTCATAAGTTTTATTTGTTTTTCTTTGGTTATTTCAGGCTCGTGCTGTCTTGGAAAGAGAATTTAACAACCTTTTGGTCATGGGGACTGATAGAAGGTTTGATGAAGTAAGTTTTTGGCCTAATGTTCTTTAAATGTCTGAATCTTGTTTTTTGTTCCTTAATTTACCAGGATGATGATAAAAGCTTTAGGAGAGCACCTTCATGGAGAAAAAAGTTTAGACCAAAGGACATTCGTGGCTTAGCTGCTGGGTCAGCAGAGACTCTCCCTGCAAACTTCCGGGTGACTTCTTCTATGTCTTCCCCCTCTATGCAGCCAAAGAAGATGCAGATGGACGGTATGTGATGGGTCACACTAACCTGTCACTTGTTGCACGCTTCCTCTCGTGGCTGTTGAAACAGGCAATGTATCAGGAACACAGAGGTTGGATTCTGCTACAGTCAGGACTTACTCCTGCTAAAGTCTCCTGTTGGTGAGTAGAGAGCACCACAACCCCTAGAGATGTGAGTGGTTTTTTGTTTGTGTTTATTTTCCAGTTTACCCACACTACTTCTACAGATGATTATGCAGCATTTGAATCCAACAAAGACTACATTTTGGAATCCAGTGGAATCTTTAATCTTGTTAATACTTGTTATATGGACCCTAAGATATTTTATTACAGAGTTTTTAATTAGTGAAAAATTCATGAATACCATAGAGAAAATATTTTAGAATTTAATGTTTCTTATATTTATGTAAACTTATGACTCTTCATTTATATAGTTACTTACTTTTTCATGTATATCCAGGCTATAAATATCCTTTCAAATCATGTTCTTATACCTAATTTTAGTCTTTCAAATGAATGTACTGTAATGCTTGTATGTATAAATCCTATGAATAGAGGGCTTTTGTAAATTATGCATTTATTGTAATTATCATTAATTTTTTAATGATAAACCATGACAAAGGATTTTACGTTTATAAAATTATGACAGAAGCCATGTGCATTATCCTTTACGGACGCAGCCTAGCTCTACAGCAATCATCCTGAAATAAGCATACCTAATTTCAAGCAATTGTTGTATTTTCATGACTGACCTTAACTGTACTTTTTCTAGCAAGAGATGCTTTATTCTGCAGCATGAACAGATTTAAAATGGCTGGTGTTAAATATCAGCTCCTAATAAGATGTGGACTGAAAACACTATCACAACACTATGAGAAGCCCCTAGCACTGGTTAACGCTTTCCTAGCCTAGTCTCTGGATTTGGGGAGCTTGTCTTCAGTGGCTGAGACTGTGAGCTGGGAGCAGTTCTCTCAGCTGGAGAGACTCGGGATGGGGTAACCTGGGGACCAGTCTAGCCCCTGCACCCTCTTCCCTGCCTCTGCTCCTTGGGAGCGGGTGGAGAGACACCCATGTGGCTCCCCTTAGGGCCAGCACCAAGCACCACGCTCTCATCCTGCAAGTCGGCGCACACAGTGGATGAAGGCAGGAGACCCAGAAAGCAGTGCAGTGCAGCTCTAATAAAGGCCTTATTTTTCTTATGTAAATCATCTTTTTACATTTGTTTGTAAACATGTTTAAAGAACGAACCTAGTGGGACATTTTTAGACTTTGATGCTCTAGCCATTTTGGATTGTGTAAGTTGCAGATGTGGCTTTTACTTTTTAAATGGCATATTAACAAGCCAGCAAAGTGTGTCAGACCATGGCGTGGTATTTATTGTGCAGCAGATCCAGAGACAGAGGCAGCCTGTCTTTTCAGTTGGTTTCTGCTTTTAATTTACTTGTACAATTCATTGTTACTGTTCTGTTTTTCTATTAATCTTTTGTCAACTTCCTGATTATGTAACAAAGTATGTACAGTCTACTTTTGAACTATTTTTATCACAGTATTATTTATTGCTTTCTTTCAATAAAGTACTGAAGCATTTTCCACTGCCAATGAAGAATACTGAGAATAAGCTCTAACTGTTT